AGCACACCTTCCACTGTCTGGTTCTTATCCCAGTGCCAAGATGAGAGTTAGAATTCCCCACACTTTTCCAAAGACACAGGGTTGGATTTCAGGCTCTTACCCTGGACCCCACCTCTGGACAGATAGTAATCCCTGTGTGGGGTGAGCCACCTAGGTCCGTAGCCCTGCCCCCTGGCCCTTCACTTTCCCCACTCTTCTGCCCTCCATGAATAAAGCTGGGCTATATTCGCTCCTGGGTCCCAGCTTTTTTGTTTTTTGAGACAGGGTTTTGCTCTGTCACCCAAGCTGGAGTGTGTGGTGCGACCTCAGCTCACTGCAACCTCTGCCTCCTGGGCTCAAGTGATCCTCCCACCTCAGCCTCCTAAGAAGCTGGGACTAAAGATGTGCCCCACCATGCCTGGCTCATTTTTGTATTTTTTTGTAGAGATGGGGTTTCACCATGTTGCCCAGTTTGGTCTCAAACTGCTGGCCTCAAGTGATCCATCCGCCTTGGCCTCCCACAGTGCTATGACTACAGGCATGAGACACCACGTCCAGCTAATTTTTGTAATTTTTGGTAGATATAAAAAATATGGAGTTTCATCATATTACCCAGGCTGGTCTCAAATTCCTGGGCTCCAGTGACTCACCCACCTTGGCCTCCCAAAGTGCTAGGATTACAGGCAAGAACCACCATGCCCGGCGGGGTCCCAGCTTTATCATGCACAGAAAAGTCAACAGCCAAAGCCTGGTCCAGACTCTTTGCCTGATCCTTCCAGCCCACTCTAGTGGCCCAGCCCTTCTGGCCTTGGGCTCATTCCACCAGATCCCCTCATTCTCCTTGGTTTCCTAATTTGCCTAGCTCAGCACACTCCTGTATGACCTACAGGTGGAAGGGTGGGGATGTCAGTCTGGGAGGGAGCCCAGGGGATTGGGTGTCAGAGTTAGGACACCAGGTGCCAAGTGCCTAGCCAGCCAGGACTGGCTATAATTAGCCCCATGGGGCCACTGGCTGACTGGGATGCCATGTGGGCAAGTTCCCTCTGCCACGCAGCCCCAAGCACAGCGGGCGCTTAAGTGAGAGGGCAAGCGGAACGCTGGTGTCTCCTGAGGGTGACTAAAAGGATGGGGGCAATAGGGGAGGGGTGTGGTCCCGGTTACCGGATCTTTACAGGGCTTCTTGCATGTTTCACTGCACCGCGTGCACCCTATAGCTGTCCTGTATATCCCAGATACTCCAGTGCTGGGATGTGGCTGAGGGTAGGAGGAGGGTGTTGGAGCAGGGGAGAGACCGCCAGGCTGTCTTGCCTCTGCTCACCTGCAGCTATCCAGCAAACCTCGGCATGAGCGTCTCGGACACCCCACATTATCCCCCTGAGCTGGAGAGTGTCTCTCATCCCGTCCAGAGGGACTGCCTTGGACTCCTTGTGCACGCCCAGAGAACCCCTTCCTGGCCTCCCTCCCCCGACGAGGATCCCAGATTGCCTTCCTTTCCTCTGGAGGAGCCTGGTTCCAGGCCCCTGGTCCCAAGGAACCTTCCCTTTCCAGCCTTGTCCCTAGAGGAAGAAGAGGAAGAGGAAGAAGATGAAGATGCGGCAGAGCCCGAGTGGCTGCGCAGCGAGGAGCATCCGAGCCAGTTTTTCGCCGAGGCCCAGCGGCTGCGGGAGCAGAGACTGTTGCTGGACGAAGAGGTGTCAGTCGCGGGGCGGGTATACGGGGTGCATCGGGTGATCCTGGCCGCAATCAGCAGCCTCTTCCGAGACAGGCTGCTGGGCGGCGGAGGTCCGCGGCCCCCCTTCAGCCTCGAGGTGTCCCCAGGGGGCTGGGAGGCCGTGCTGACCTTTGCCTATGAGGGGGTGCTGGGCCCCGCCTCGCAGGGGGATGTGCTGGCCGCAGCAGAGGCGCTGGGAGCGCCCCGGGTGAAGGCTGCTGCCCAGCAGACATGCGAGAGGGCTGGAAATGCCAGGGAAGATGTAAAGAAGCCCAGCCAGGCAGAGGAGCTGAGGGAGAACCTGCGCGGAATCGAGCTCCTCTACCGAGAGGGCGTCGGGTGTGACTTGAAGCTGGAGGCAGGCGGCTGCCAGCTGTCGGGTGAGGGCCTGTGGGGCATTAAATTACTGCAGAGTCCTCCTCTATTCCTTCTCCCCTCCTGCAGTGCACCGAGCCGCCCTGGCCTGTGGCAGTGAGTTCTTTGGGGCCATGCTCCTGAGCGGGATGAGGGAATCCCAGGGCACAGAGGTATCTCTGCGGACGATCTCCACCCAGGACCTGCGACTCCTCGTCTCTTTTGCTTACTCCGGAGTTGTGCGGGCAAGGTGGCCAGGGCTACTGAGAGCTGCCCAGGCTGCTCTGCAGTACCAGAGCTCTTCCTGCTTGGATTTGTGTCAGAAAGGCTTGGCACGGGGCCTCAGCCCTGCCCGTTGCCTGGCCCTGTTCCCCATGGCGGAAGCCCCTGGGTTGGAGAGGCTCTGGAGCAAAGCCCGTCACTACCTCCTCACCCACCTGCCTGCTGTAGCCTTGTGTCCTGCTTTCCCTTCTTTACCAGCTGCCTGCTTGGCTGAGCTCCTGGATAGTGATGAGCTCCATGTGCAGGAGGAGTTTGAGGCCTTTGTGGCTGCACGGTGTTGGCTGGCTGCCAACCCCGAGACCCAGGAGTCAGAGGCCAAGGCCCTGCTGCGATGTGTCCGCTTTGGCCGCATGTCCACCAGGGAGTTGCGGAGGGTGCGGGCAGCCGGGCTACTTCCACCCCTGACCCCAGATCTGTTGCACCAGCTGATGGTAGAGGCTGATGTTCCAGGCCAAGAGAGACGGAGGGAGCCTGACCGGGCACTGGTAGTGATTGGCGGGGATGGGCTCAGACCAGACATGGCCCTAAGACAACCATCCCGAGCAGTGTGGTGGGCCCGGGCCTTCCGCTGTGGCGTGGGACTGGTACGAACTGTTGAGTGGGGGCAGCTGCCTGCCCTGCCTGCCCCCGGACGCTTCCGGCATGGGGCTGCAAGCCTGGCAGGAAGTGAACTCTATGTGTGTGGGGGACAAGATTTCTACAGTCACTCCAACACCCTGGCTTCAACTCTCAGGTATAAGCTTCTAGGAGTGGGCAGGGTGTGGCCCTCTTCCAATCTCTTGTCCTACTGTGTCCAGGTGGGAGCCCAGTCAAGAGGACTGGGAGGAGATGGCTCCTTTGTCCCAGGCTCGAAGCCTTTTCTCCTTGGTGGCACTGGATGGAAAACTTTATGCCCTGGGTGGAAGACACAATGATGTTGCCCTGGACTCTGTGGAGACCTACAACCCTGAGCTCAATGTCTGGAGGTAAGCAGGCAAGGGGGCATCTGGGAGAGATTGTTGCCTTATCTTGTGTCCTGTTCTCCCTTAGGCCAGCACCTGCACTTCCAGCACCATGTTTTGCCCACGCAGCTGCGATTTTGGAGGGCCAGTTGTACGTGAGCGGTGGCTGTGGTGGGACTGGCCAATACCTGGCCTCACTGATGCACTATGACCCCAAACTTGAGAAGCCAGGGACGTTTCTGAGCCCTATGGGGGTACCTCGGGCTGGCCATGTCATGGCTGCATTGGGTGGGAGGTTGTATGTGGCAGGTGGGCTGGGTGAGACTGAGGACCTGCTAAGCTTTGAGGCCTATGAACTAAGGACTGATAGCTGGACTCACCTGGCACCCCTACCCTCCCCCCATGTGGGGGCTGCAAGTGCTGTGCTGCAGGGGGAGCTACTGGTGCTCGGGGGCTACAGTCACCGTACTTATGCCCTCTCTCACCTTATCCATGCCTACTGTCCTGGCCTGGGCCGATGGCTCTGCCTGGGAACTCTGCCAAGGCCTCGGGCTGAGATGCCTGCCTGCATCCTGACACTGCCCGCTGTGCAGCACATAGCTTTGGTTCCCACCCCACACCAAACCAAACCTGCTGGGTGAAGAGGGAGCAACAGTGTATGGGGAGAGGAGGGCATAAGAAATAGCCTGAGAGAAGGACAGAGATTGTGGGGAGTGAAAAGAGGCTTTATTCTTGGTAGTATTTTATTCTCACACTGTGCATTGTAAACTGCTTTTGTACGTATGATCTCCGTTGAGGAAATGGTGGTTCCAGAACTCCTAGGGAAAACATATAGGGAAAGGGGAGGCAGCTGAATACCCAGGTGAGGAAAGGAGACTCGGGAGCAACTCCACAAGGCTTAGGGATTCTTAGGGAAAGGGCATCTAGTTTGAAAGAGAGTTAAGAAGCTTCAGTAGCCAAAGTGTAGAGACCATGGGAGGACAGTTGGAAAAATGGTTCTGACCCATGGATCATGGGAAAAATGTGGAATGGCCATCCATGAAAGAGTTTGAGGAGTGTAGGAGTAAGGACTGTAAATCGTTCAGCCCTTTTTTTCCTGGAACTTGCTCCTTTCTCCTCTCCCACCCCTGGGATGCCTAAACCTTCTTAACAATATTCTCTCCCGGGTAACTTTGTAGGCCTGGTCTAGCGTTTCCCAGCGAGACACCACAGGCTGCCCCTGAGAACCTCTTGGTTTCCTTCTGAGGCAGAAGCTCCCACATGGACATGCACGGCACAGGGGCCTGAGAGGCCTGACGGGCCCCCCAGGGCCATGTGGCAGGAGTGTTGTGTGGGAAAGATGATGGGGGCAGAGGCCAAGGAGGGAGAGGCCCACAGTGGAAAAACAGATGATCTGAGGTTTAAGGAGATGGGGTGGAAGAAGTCAGAAGCCTGTGTGCCTTCTTTCTTTTGGGCAAACTGAGGAATCAGGAGTGAAAATGAGACCGTTGTTGCCTGAGGTCTCAAGTGGTGAGAGGATGTGGGGGGAGAGAAGAGTGAGAAGCAGACAAGACTCAGAAAAGTCATTTCCCCCTTTCAGTTCCTTTCCCCCAGAGTTATTTTTAAATCCATTTCCCTTTATCTTGGCCAGGGAAGGTAGTCAGGTGCTTCCTCTTTCTCTCTTCCCCCATCCTGCTCTCCCCACTGCCTCTCTTTTTTCTTTCTCTTCTTTCTCCCTCACACAGTTATTAATTACCTACTGTGTGGCAGGCACTGTAGGAGGCACCAAGATACAGAGGTCAGAGAGCTCCTGACCAGCAGATAGACATAAACAAATACAAATTTTGAGTGGACTTACATGTATGGACGAGTCTTGCGAGAGCCCAGAGGATAGAGCAGTGAACTCTGCTCAGGAAGGCTTCTGTTAGGAAAGGTGTCATCCGATGGGTGTATTTTGAACTGGATCTTAAAGGCTGCCTAGAGTCTCACCCATTAGAGAAGGGGGAATGCATTTGAAACAGAAAGAAGTGGGGCATGCCATGCCCTGTTTCTCCATAGCAAAGAGGAAGTGGGTATTCCAGAGGCTTTTCAGATAATTCTGCTGCTCTTGCCACCTACTCTCTTCTCTGGAGCCTTCCTGAGGATAATGGCTTTCACTTAATGATTGTGTATTCCCGCCCTCTATGACTCACCTCTATCCTTCCTGTCTGCTCTTTCCATTTCTGCCTACTGGACAGCTGAGAGCAAAAAAGGGTCAGTTTTTTTGTGTGTGTTTAGGTCAATTTTCTTTTTCTTTTTTTTTTTTTAATTTATTTTATTTTATTATTATTATACTTTAAGTTTTAGGGTACATGTGCCCAATGTGCAGGTTAGTTACATATGTATACATGTGCCATGCTGGTGTGCTGCACCCATTAACTCGTCATTTAGCATTAGGTATATCTCCTAATGCTATCCTTCCCCCCTCCCCCCACCCCACAACATTCTCCAGAGTGTGATGTTCCCCTTCCTGTGTCCACGTGTTCTCATTGTTCAATTCCCACCTATGAGTGAGAACATGCGGTGTTTGGTTTTTTTGTCCTTGCGATAGTTTACTGAGAATGATGATTTCCAATCTCATCCATGTCCCTACAAAGGACATGAACTCATCATTTTTTATGGCTGCATAGTATTCCATGGTGTATATGTGCCACATTTTCTTAATCCGGTCTATCATTGTTGGACATTTGGGTTGGTTCCAAGTCTTTGCTATTGTGAATAGTGATGCAATAAACATATGTGTGCATGTGTCTTTATAGCGGCATGATTTATATTCCTTTGGGCATATACCCAGTAATGGGATGGCTGGGTCAAATGGTATTTCTAGTTCTAGGTCCCTGAGGAATCGCCACACTGACTTCCACAATGGTTGAACTAGTTTACAGTCCCACCAACAGTGTAAAAGTGTTCCTATTTCTCCACATCCTCTCCAGCACCTGTTGTCAATTTTCTTTTTCTTTTTTTTTTTTTTTTTTTTGAGACAGAGTTTTACTCTGTTGCCCAGGCTGGAGTGCAATGGCGTGATCTCAGCTCACCGCAAACTCTTCCTCCTGAGTTCAAGTGATTCTCCTGCCTCAGCCTCCCTGAGTTGCTGGGATTACAGCTATTACATCTGGCTAATTTTGTATTTTTAGTAGAGACGGGGTTTCTCCATGTTGGTCAGGCTGGTCTTGAACTCCCGACCTCAGGTGATCCACCCACCTCGACCTCCGAAAGTGCTGGGATTACAGGCGTGAGCCACAATGCCCGGCCTGTGTAGGTCAGTTTTCTATTACCATTGTTTATTAAGATTTTCATGTTTCTAAGGGTGATGATGGAGTCTCCCTTGCACCCTTCTTCATTCTGGCCCCAGAAGTACTTGGCATGTATTTTATTTATTTATTTTTAGATTTCGTTATTTTAGTAAGATCTTTTTCTGTATCTCTATTTAAGATAGACTAGGAATGTAATTGAAAATGAGAAGGGGTAAGTAGGATGTATAAGAGAAAAGAGAAGGAAGAATAAAGAACGGGAAGAAGGAAATTGAAGGAGATGACAAGCTCTCTGGATGAACTTCTATGAACATTTTTTGTGATTTGTACCTAAAGGCAGACTTAAATAAAGGTTTCATAGTGACTGAATCTTTCTTATCTGAGTTTCTCTACTATAAAAA